CATATCAAGAATTTATCGGCTGGGCGAGATGGCTCACACCTGTAATCCCAGCACTTTGGGAGGTTGAGGCGGGTGGATCATCTGAGGTCAGGAGTTTGAGACCAGCCTGGCCAACATGACAAAACCCCATCTCTACTAAAAATACAGAAGTTAGCCGGGTGTGGTGGCTTGCGTCAGTAATCCCAGCTACTCGGGAGGTTGAGGGAGGAGGATCACTTGAACCCAGGAGACAGAGGCTGCGGTGAGCCGAGATCCTGCCACTGCACTCCAACCTGGGTGACAGAGCAAGACTGCATCTCGGAAAGAAAAAAAAAAGAATGAGGACATCTGAATAAAATAATGGCTTCCATAATAACAGTGTATCAGGCTGGGCACGGTGTCTCATGCCTGTAATTCCAGCACTTTGGAAGGCTGAGGCGGGCAGATCACAAGGTCAGGAGTTCAAGACTGCCCTGACCAACATGGTGAAACCCCGTCTCTACTAAAAATACAAAAATTAGCCAGACGTGGTGGTGGGCGCCTGTACTCCCAATTACTTGGGAGGCTGAGGGAGGAGAATCACTTGAACCTGGGAGGTGGAGGTTGCAGTGAGCCAAGATCGTGCCATTGCACTCCAGCCTGGTGACAGAGCGAGACTGTCAAAAAAAAAAAAAATTATAAGAAGGCTTTTAAGTGGACAAGAAAAAGAAAAAGCAGTTCAGTAGAAAAACAGTCGAAGTAGGCACTTCATAGGAGAGCAAAACCGAATGGCCCAAAAAATGAATGATGAGCTCAAACTCATTGTTACTCTAGTAACAAGATACCAGTTTGTTTCCTTTAAACTAGGAACAGTGAAAAAGAACAGTGATGCTGATTGCTGGTGAGAATGTGCAGAAGAGGGCCCATACATTTTCGATGGAAATGTAAAATTGTTACAGCTTTTGGGAAAGCCATCTGGCAATATGTATTAAAATAAATATTTTACCCTTTGACCTAGGGGTCCCACACCTGAAACTTACTCTATAAAAATAAAAACACCAGGCTGGGCACGGTGGCTCACGCCTGTAATCCCACCACTTTGGGAGGCCGAGGTGGGCAGATCATGCCGTCAGGACTTCAAGACCAGCCTGGCCAGCGTGGTGAAACCCCGTCTCTACTAAAAATACAAAAATTAGCCAGGCATGGTGGTGGGCACCTGTAATCCCAGCTACTCGGGAGGCTGAGGCGGGAGAATCCCTTGAACCCGGGAGGCGGAGGTTGCAGTGAGCTGAGATCGTGTCACTGCACTCCAGCCTAGGTGACAGAGCGAGACTCCGTCTCAAAAAACAAAAACAGAAAACAGCAGTTCATAAAGATATATAGTCAAGGATTTTTTTTTTTTTTTCCAGGAGTCTTGCTCTGTCGTCCAGGCTGGAGTGCAGTGACACCATCTTGGCTCACTGCCATCTCTGTCTCCTGGGTTCAAGTGATTCTCCTGCCTCAACCTCTGGAGTAGCTAGGAGTATAGGAGCCCACCATCATGCTGGCTAATTTTTTTGTATTTTTAGTAGAGAGAGCGTTTCACTATGTTGGCCAGTCTGGTCTCAAACTCCTGACCTCAAGTGATCCGATGCCTCCGCCTCCCAAAGTGCTGGGATTACAGGCATGAGCCACCACACCCAGCCATGGTCAAGGATGTTTACTGGAAACATTGTTAGTAAGGATAAGATAGTAGAAACAAAGTGATTGCTCGTAATAGTTGAATCAGTTTTGGTATATTCATAGGATGAAATACATTGCATCTTCCTTGGAAGAATTTCCATGAAATGGTATTGACTGAAAAAGAATATGACAGCATCCCATTTTTTAGTTAAAAAATTATTTAATAACATCCCATTTTTAAAAAATATTAAAAAACATCCCATATATATATATGGGTTATATATAAAACCCATATTATATATATATAAAAATGTGTGTGTTTATGATTATGACTATGGGAGGAACAAGAAAGGATGCCTGATGTTAACATGTTATCTGGGAGTGAGAATTAACATAGGAGGAAAGAGAGAAGGGAGATGAAAAGGAGATTAAAAAAAAAAAAGGAGATAAAGCGTTCCCACCTCAGCATGAATGCTGTCTCAATTATTTTAAATAGTATTTTGTGTAACTGTGGCTGTATGTGTACACATGAAAAAGAAGAGTTATATGCATAGCTAATAGATACAGTCTTTATGTCCATGATATGTGATAAAAAGCAGGTTGATGTATATTGTATGTATCTATTTCAGTAAAAATAAAACAAAGACCACAAAAATCCTTGTATATGTGGAGAAAGGTATGGAAGGAAACACATCAGGCCACTATTTGAGTACTTCAATGAGTAGGATTGGGGTGAGCTTTTTCTCAAACATTGTATTTTTTTTTTCGCTTGGTATAAGAAGTGAGCATTGTTTGTAATTTGAAAAACAGCAAAGAAAAAATGTAATTGTGTTCTACTCATTTAATAATGGCCATGTGGGTGAAACTTGTGCAAATGAAAAGGTTAATATGTGCAATGAAAAGGTTAATAATAGGCAAAAAGACTCCAGAAATGATTTATGTGCAAATGAAAGGTTAATAATGGGCAAAAGACTCCAAAAACGATCAACAAATGGGAGTGGGATCAGATTTTATTACTTTTGGCCAAAGGCCATTTCAAAATATTAGTAAGACTGTTATTCAGAAATACTGAAGGGGAGACATGGTAAAGTTTCTTCCACTGTAAAGTGAAACAACGGAAAGTAAGGAACCTTGAGGAACAATTTTAAATTGTAGAGTAATAGCTTAGTGTTCAACAGATAAGATTTGCCTTTCCTGATAACTCTGCCAACAGAGTTATTTTGTTAGCGGCAGAATATCACAGTGGTTCAGAGCAAGAGCTTTGTTTAGAAGTACCTACTACTAGCTGTGTGCCTTCATTTTTCTCATAGGAAAGTTAGAGAATGGCCGGGTGCAGTGGCCCATACCTGTAATCCCAGCACTTTGGGGGGCTGAGGTGGGCGGATCACCAGGTCAGGAGATCGAGACCATCCTGGCTAACACGGTGAAACCCCATCTCTACTAAAAATACAAAAAATTAGCTGGGTGTAGTGGCGGGCACCTGTGGTCCCAGCTACTCGGGAGGCTGAGGCAGGAGAATGGCACGAACCCAGGAGGCAGAGGTTGCAGTGAGCTGAGATCGCGTCACTGCACTCCAGCCTGGGTGACAGAGCGAGACTTCCTCTCAAAAAAAAAAAAAAAAAAATACAAAAAGAAAGTTAGAGAATAACAGTAACTACTTCATAAATGTATTGTAAGGATTAAATGAGTTAATCTTTAAGGTGCTAAGAAGTAATCTAATACAAAAATAATTCCTGAGTTAAGTGTTATTAGCTATATGGATCTAAAATGCTGGTTTTGAATAGAACACTTCTAATGAAGTATTCATTGTGTAAAAGAATCCTAACAATTCACCTTACACAGTAAGAGCCGTGCCCAGCACAGTGTTTTGCTTTAGTACATGCTTTACAAATACTGGTGGAATAAATAATTTTCATTCCTTTCACATAATTTTATTAGAGTGTCTGATTAGTTCAACATTATTTCACATATTTTGATTAATATAGGATTTCAGAAATTAATGCCAGTCAAATTAATGTTTGACTTCAGAAAATTAGGAGGAAAAGAACATTTATAGGGTGATAACTATTACCTATAATAATTTTTTTTTCTTTGGAGACAGAGTTTTGCTCTTCTTGTCCAGGCTGGAGTACAGTGGCACGATGTTGGCTCACTGCAACCTACTCCTCCCAGGTTCAAGGGATTCTCCTGCCTCAGTCTCCCGAGTAGCTGGGACTAGGTGATAATAGTTATCACCCTAGTTGGAATTGGATTCAAGAATGAAAGCGACTCCTGTGTACATAAATATACACAGCTTTCAATGGGGGGAATGTGAGTATGCTAACTTGTGCTTTCAACAGTCATTACACATTATCACAACTTTATATAGAAAAGGAATCTAAACAATTTTGTTTATTGTACTACCATTTGATTTTTAAATTCTCTTTCACTGTTGTTTTCATTCCTTCGTTTTTGTTTAAATTTTTATTTTGTTCTTTTCTTTTCTAGAGACAGGGTCTTGCTCTTTTGTTCAGGCTGGAGTGCAGTGGCACGATTATAGCCCACTGCAGCCTCAACGTCCCAGGCTCAAGCGATACTTCCACCCCAGCCTCAGCCTCCAGAGTAGCTGGGAATGCCAGCATGCACTATGACACTCTGCTAATTTTTTTATTTTTTGTACATACGGGGTCCCACTATCTTATTGAGGTTAGTCTGAAACTCCTGGGCTCAAGTGATCCTCCTGCCTGGCCTCTCAAGGTGCTGGGATTATAGGCATGAGCCACCGTGCCTAGCCCATTCCTTCATTTAGTACACACTTTATGTATTTAGTAGTATACTTTTATTATGTATTTCTTTAGTATACACTTTTATTTACTATTTATTTATGATTTACAGGGCCTTGCTGTCTCCCAGGCTGGAGTGCAGTGGTGTGATCATAGCTCACTGCATTCTTGACCTCCTGAGCTCAATTGATCCTCTTGCCTCAGCCTCCTGAGTAGCTGGGAGTACAGGTGTGCGCCACCACACCTGGCTAATTTTTGTATTTTTTGTAGAGATGGGGTCTCCCTATGTTGCCCAGGTTGGTCGTGAACTCCTGTGCTCAAGTGATCCTCCTGCTTCAGTCTCCCAAAGTGCTAGGATTACAGGCATGAGCCGCCACACCCTGCCACTATACACTTTTATTTGTGTTGATTTTGTTAATTTATATTGGGCTAGATAATCATCCATTTCATCTAGGTTTCCAAATATATGGTGCTAGAGTATATCACTATGCATGAATGTCCTCTTCTAATTTAAAAAATACTTGAAAAAAAAGTTGTCTTTTTTTATTTTTATTTTTTATTTATTTATTTTTTTGAATCTTGCTCTGTCACCAGGCTGGAGTGCAGTGGTGTGATCTCGGCTCACCGCAACCTCTGCCTCCTGGGTTCAAGCGATTCTCCTGCCGCAGCCTCCCGAGTAGCTGGGACTACAGGAGTGCACCAGCACGCCTGGCTAATTTTTGTATTTTTATTAGAGATGGGGTTTCACCATCTTGACCTTGTGATCCACCTGCCTCGGCCTTTCAAAGTGCTGGGATTAGAAGTGTGAGCCATCGCGCCTGGCCAACAGTTTTGTCTTTTATATATGGTTCTTTTTTCTTGTCCCCAGATATTTTTTTTAATCTTTTCCTATCTTAATCTGGCATTATCTATTTCATTGTTTTTCCAAAGAAATTGCTTTTGTAAATATTTATTCTTTATAACACATTTTGTTTTCTAGTCTGTTAATTTCAGTTTTTACTCTTTTATTTCAGTTTTTCACTCTTCCTAATTTTGTTGAATTTTTAAAAATTTAAATTTACATATGGTAAAGTTTACTTTTTTGGTGTACATTTCCATGAATATTTACACATGCATAGATTCTTGTAATCACCACAGACAGGACACAGAATGATTTGAACAACTCCAGGAATTCCCAAGTGCTGCCCCTTTGTATTCACACTATCCTGCCACCCTAACCCCTGGCAACCACTGATATGCTTTTTGTTCCTTTAGTTTTGCTTTTTCCAGAATCTCATACATAGACTTAATGTAGTATGTAACCTTTTAAGACGGGATTTTCAGCCTGGGCAACAAAGTGAGACATCTCTACAAAAAATTAAAAAAAAATTAGCCGGGCATGGTGGCACACATCTGTAGTCCCAGCTACTTGAGTAGCTGAGGTGGAAGGGGAGGGGTTTTAGGTTGCAGTGAGCCAAGATCGTGCCACTGCACTCCAGCCTGGGTGACAGCGCAAGACTGTCTCAAAAAAAAAAAAAAAATTCTCGTAAGGAACATGCAGCCTAGAACCCTCGCAGGCACCTGTGCAGTTTAATAGGGTTCACACTCTTGTGAAAATGTAATGCCTCTGCTGATCTGACAGGAGGCAGAGCTCAGGCAATGAAGTGAGCAATGGGAGAGTAGCTGTAAATACAGATGAAGCTTTACTTGCTCCTCGCCTGCCTGCCCACCACTCACCTCCTGCTGTGTGGCCTGGTTCCTGGTTGGGGAGCCCTGACTCAAGCTTTACCCAATTTCTTTTGGTTTATTTTGCTTTTGTTCCCACTCATTCCTTAAGATGAATATACTGTTGAGCTAATCAATGGCTAACTTGCCCTAAGGCTTGAGGTTGGGGTTGAATAAACGAGAGGCCTTTATTCAGATCAGCAGGAGGGGTTTCCTCCAGTAGGATTGTTTTGTTCTGGCATCTTTTAACTTTAAAGCTTCCCTTAAGCTGGTTTCTCTTCATGATTCTCCTTCCAGGTGACCATCTCTTTCCCTTGGCTCTTTGGGCCCAGCAGTGGTGAATTTCCATTTTTGTTGGTTCTAGGTTACTGGACTACTCTTTGTGGTTTCCTGCTTCTCACAGTTGACCTAAAAGGAAGAAGCTGAGGCAAAATAAGCAGAAAGTTTGTTTGGGCCAACTTGAGCATTGCAACCTGGGAGCAGAGGTTCAAGTTGCCCTGAATATACACTCCAATTAGCAGCAGTTATAAGTAGATTTTTTTTTTTTTCCGAGACTATGTCTCTACAGAAAATTAAAAAATTAGCTGGGCATGGTGGCTCGCACCTGTATTCCCAGCTACTCCAGAGGCTGAGGCAGGAGGGTTGTTTGAGCCTGGGAGGTCAAGGCTGCAGTGAGCTGTGATCACACCACTTCATTCCAGTCTGGGTAACAGAGTGAGACCTGTCTCAAAAAAAAAAAATTTTCAGGAAATTAAAGTGTTAATTGCTGCCATCTAATCCTTAGACTTCATTCAGGATTCACTGATTGTCCTAGTAAGATCCTTACAGCAAAAAGATTAAGTTCAGCATCACTTGTTGCATTTAGTTATCTTAACTCTAGTCTAATTCAGTCTGGAATAGGTCCTCAGTTTTTCCCTGATGTTCATGATCTTAACACTTACGAAGATTACAGGCCAATTATTTTGTAGAATGTCCCTTTTATTTTATTTTATTTTATTTTATTTTATTTTATTTTATTTTGGAGACAGAGTTTCCCTGTGTCGCCCAGGCTGGAGTGCAGTGGCACAATCTTGGCTCACTGCAACCTCCACCTCCAAGGTTCCAGCAGTTCTCCTGCCTCAGCTTCCTGTGTAGCTGGGATTATAGGTGCCTGCCACCATGCCTGGTTAATTTTGTATTTTTAGTAGAGATGGGGTTTCACCATGTTGGCCAGTCTGGTCTCGAACTCCTGACCTCAAGTGATCCACCCGCCTCAGCCTCCCAAAGTGCTGGGATTATAGGGGTGAGCCACCACCTGGTATACATGTCCCTTAATTTGGATTGTCCAGTGTCTCCTCATGATTACATTCAGATTATGTATCCTTGATACCAGTATCACTGAATTTACTTTGATTGCTTGATTAAGGTGGTGTCTGCCAGATTTTTTTCACTGTAAAGTTACTCTTTCTCTTCTTTGTAATTAATAAATATTTTGTATTTAATAAATATTTTGTAGGAAGTACTTTGAAACTATGTATTCCGGCCCTCATCAGACTTTCAAATTATTTATATCTGTGATCCATGGTTATATTATATATTATATCTTTGATTCATGGTTTCTCATTTTATACAGTGGATTACAACCTGTTACTATCATTGCTTATTGTGTTAAAAGAAAAATTTTAGACAAATTTAACAGAGCTTAATTGAGCAAAGAAGAATTTACAAATAAGGCAGCCCCTAGAACTACGATAGGTTCAGATACAGCCTGAGGCTGCCACATGGTTGGATAACACTTTTGGACAGAAAAAGGAAAGTGACATACAGAAAACAGAGGGATGAGGTACAGAAACAGCTGGATTGGTTACAGCTCATTTTCTTCATTTGAACACAGTTTGAACAGTTGGCTGTCTGTGATTGGTTGAAACTTGGCTACTTGTTACAAAAGTAGGTTACAGTCTGTTTATACATTTAGTTAGGTTATAATCACTATGTATGGAGAAACCCTTAGGACAAACTTAAAATCTGCAAGGAGACAGCTTTAGGCTAAACTTAACAATTGTGATGCTCATTTTGTTCCTGTTAGTGGAAAATGATATTTAGAAACCAAGTTCTGGGTGCTAGATGTGATCATTTCTGTTGGGGTATCACTGTTTTCAGGTCCTCTTGGTAAAGTTAGACAAAGCTAGGGAATATATATTTGCATATACATTTTCATATATATACACATACATTTATCTATTTCTTTTTCAATCTATATTGAAGCCTATGAATTCTCACTGATTCTGATCTAATACCATACAATTCATTCTTTTTTGTTTCCTTGACTCTACATTAAAGGAAAATAATTCATTCTTGCTTTCTTCCTCTCCTAATTTATAACTCCTTTATCTGATGATGAGGCTGGCTGTGGTGGTGTGCAACTGTAGTCCTAGCTACTTGGAGGCCACGGCAACTCCTTGAGCCCAGGAATTCAAAGCTGTAGTGGGCTGTGATTGTACCACTGCACTCCAGCCTGGGAGACAGAGTGAGACCCTTAAAAACAAAAAACAAAGAAAAAGAATAATGAAAAATGAAAGCCAAGTTTCTCATTATCACCTGTAGCTCGCTCTCTCTCTCCCTCTCTCTCTCTCTCTCTGTCTCTCTCTTTTTTTAGAGACAGGGTCTCACTTTGTTGCTTACCCTGGAGCGCAGCTGCATGATCATAGCTGATTGCAACCTTGAACTCCTGGGCTCAAGTGATCCTCCCACCTCCGACTCTTGATTAGCTGGGACTTCAGGCATGAGCCACTGCCCAGCGGATGTCTCTCCGTTTTGGATCCATACTTCCTTGTTCAAATAAAACTAACTTGAAGGAAGGGGTGGGGCAGAGAGATTTGTTTGACTGTCTCTGTGGTTACTTGCCTGGGTATCTGTTGTTCCTGAGGTGGGAGATCTTTAGTTGTAACTATGAACTTTCCAAGGTTGACAGTGAGGTATTAAGAGATGACAAATGGAAGTACAAAGATTTTTCAGAGGGAGTCATGTGACATGGTTGTTCTCCTGTTTTGTCCAGAGCTCTGATGTTCTGAAGGATTGAAATGAAAAGGATACATTTTATATTTTATGGTGATACAGTCCTGGGGTCAACCTCACTGAAGAGAGGCCTTTATCTGGGGACATTATGTGGGGCTTCAAGGTAGGGACCTCTCTCAAAGTGTGCTTTGAAATCAGTGATATTTCCTCTGCTTTTGTTGTTACAGGTTTTCCAGGATTTAGGGATGGAAGTACTGTCTGGAGTTGCCAAAGGCTATAACATATGCCTTTTTGCTTATGGACAGACAGGCTCTGGGAAGACATATACCATGCTGGGGACCCCAGTGAGTATTACAATGATATATATTCCTAATGCACAATAATGCTTTCCTTTCTTCTGTTCACCAGGCCTCTGTTGGGTTGACACCACGGATATGTGAGGTATAGACTATCTTTTGGCTGGATCCTCTCAAACAATGAAACCCCAACCCTCTGGTTTGTGCAGGGTCTCTTCGTCAGGGAGAAAGACTGTGCCTCACTGCCTTCCTCCTGTAGGATAAAAGTAAGGTAAGAACCTCCCAAGCTCTGGGACCTACAGTTAATTATGTTGCCTTTTTCTACTTAACTCTAGTTTTCTAGAAATCTATAATGAACGGGTGCGGGATCTGTTGAAGCAATCTGGTCAAAAAAAGTCCTATACCCTGCGGGTCAGGGAGCATCCAGAGATGGGGCCCTATGTACAAGGTGAGCTACTGTGGTCCTGGAGATCTGAAACCAATTTCTTTTTTCCGTTTCACAAATCCGATAGGTTTATCTCAACATGTAGTTACCAATTATAAGCAAGTAATCCAACTCTTGGAGGAGGGAATTGCAAACAGGTAACAGGTTTGTTTGTTTCTGTCATTCTTTTCTCGTCCTAACAGTTTTTCCTTGTATACACAGAATCACAGCAGCCACCCATGTTCATGAGGCCAGCAGCAGATCCCACGCCATTTTCACGATCCACTACACGCAGGTTGGTAACTCCTTATGTTTGGTGAGATTTCTAAATGACAGGCTTTAAATGTTTTCTCCTCTAGGCAATCCTGGAGAACAACCTCCCTTCTGAAATGGCTAGCAAGATCAACCTTGTGGACCTAGCAGGCAGGTAATTAGGATTTTAAAGCTAAGGGGAATTACTTTGTTTTTGTTTTTCATTGACTGTGTTTTAGCGAAAGAGCAGATCCCAGTTACTGTAAGGACCGCATTGCTGAAGGAGCCAATATCAACAAGTCCCTTGTGACTCTAGGAATTGTCATCTCCACCTTAGGTATTTTCTGATAGATAATGGGAGTGGGAGGGCTTTCTTCCATTTTCTTTTTTCATCTTTTAAGCCCAGAACTCCCAAGTTTTCAGCAGCTGCCAGAGCCTCAACAGCTCAGTCAGCAATGGTGGTGACAGTGGGATCCTTAGCTCTCCTTCTGGGACCAGCAGTGGAGGGGCACCCTCCCGAAGGCAGTCTTATATCCCATACCGAGACTCTGTGTTGACCTGGCTGCTGAAGGACAGCCTTGGAGGCAACTCTAAAACCATCATGGTTGCCAGTGAGTGGGATGCCAGAGCTGGACCTGTGTTGGCATGTTTTTAAACTTTCTCCTTCTACCTCAGCGGTGTCTCCTGCACACACTAGCTACAGTGAGACCATGAGCACACTGAGATATGCATCCAGTGCCAAAAACATTATCAACAAGCCACGAGTAAATGAGGTGAGACCTTTTCAGAAGTCCTGGTCTGGTATAATCAGTGGTGATGGAGTTCTCTGTGTTTCAGGATGCAAACTTAAAACTGATTAGAGAACTCAGAGAAGAGATTGAAAGACTGAAAGCCCTGCTGCTGAGCTTTGAACTGGTATGCAGACAGTCAGAACCTTTCCGTACTTAAAATATCAAAGCACATCTCTATCTTTGTGCAGAGAAACTTCAGTTCATTGAGTGATGAAAACCTGAAGGAGCTGGTTCTCCAAAATGAATTGAAGGTGGGTGTGTTGGGTGGACTCAGTTGTTCTTTAGTGTCTCAGATCACCTCCTATACCTCTGCAGATAGACCAGCTGACTAAAGACTGGACCCAGAAGTGGAATGATTGGCAGGCCCTCATGGAGCATTACAGTGTGGACATCAACAGGAGGAGGGCTGGGGTGGTCATCGACTCCAGCCTGCCACACTTGATGGCCTTGGAGGATGATGTGCTCAGCACAGGTGTTGTGCTCTATCATCTCAAGGTGAGGAGGCTAGTGTATCCTTTTCTTCCTAATTCTCATTAAAATGGCTTTTTTCCCCCTTTAGGAAGGGACAACAAAAATAGGAAGGATTGACTCAGACCAGGAACAGGACATTGGTAAGTGGCAGAGTATATGAGTCCAGCATTTTTCCCACCCAAGTGACCACCACCTCTTTTGTAGTCCTGCAGGGTCAGTGGATTGAGAGAGACCACTGCACTATCACCAGTGCCTGTGGTGTAGTTGTTCTACGACCTGCCCGTGGGGCCCGCTGTACAGTCAATGGCCGGGAGGTCACTGCCTCCTGCCGTCTGACTCAAGGTAGGACTGTCTGTAGCCCTGTTTATCCCAAGTGATTGAATTCTCATTTGTCTCTGTGCTGCAGGAGCTGTCATAACCCTGGGGAAGGCACAGAAGTTCCGATTCAACCACCCAGCAGAGGCTGCTGTCCTGCGGCAGCGAAGGCAGGTTAGCAGGGCTGTGTTTTCTAGGTTATTGCTGCAGCCTCACTGTGCTTTCTTCCTTGTTCAAGGTTGGAGAGGCTGCTGCTGGTCGTGGCTCGTTGGAGTGGCTGGATTTGGATGGAGATCTCGCTGCCTCCCGGCTGGGTCTCTCCCCTTTGCTTTGGAAGGAAAGGTAAGAAATAGCTGCTTATACTGATGTGGAACCCCTTGGGTAACCTCAGCCGCTTCTGTGACAGGAGAGCGCTTGAAGAGCAATGTGACGAGGACCATCAGACACCGAGGGATGGAGAGACATCCCACAGGGCCCAGATTCAGCAGCAGCAGAGCTACGTAGAGGATTTGAGGCATCAAATCCTAGCAGAAGAGATTCGAGCTGCGAAGGAACTGGAATTTGACCAAGCTTGGATTAGCCAGCAGATTAAAGAAAGTAGGTGTCCACCACTTAATGTGTCTGCCTCATGAAATTCTCTCTGGGTGTTTTTGGTTCCCAGACCAGCAGTGTCTGCTCAGAGAAGAGACCTGGCTGGCCAGCTTGCAACAGCAGCAGCAAGAAGACCAGGTAGCAGAGAAAGAACTTGAGGCATCTGTGGCACTTGATGCTTGGCTTCAGACAGATCCTGAGATTCAGCCATCCCCATTTGTCCAAAGTCAGAAAAGGGTGGTGCACCTGCAGCTCCTGCGGAGACACACTCTTCGGGCAGCAGAGCGGAATGTCCGGCGGAAAAAGGTCTCATTCCAGCTAGAGAGAATCATCAAAAAGCAGAGGCTGCTGGAGGCCCAGAAGAGACTGGAGAAGCTCACGACATTGTGCTGGCTCCAGGATGACAGCACCCAGGAGCCCCCATACCAGGTCCTCAGCCCTGATGCCACAGTCCCACGGCCTCCATGTAGAAGCAAATTGACGAGTTGCAGTTCTTTGAGCCCCCAAAGACTCTGCAGCAAGCACATGCCCCAGCTACACAGGTACAGCCAGTAGTTGTCACTGGGAAGCACTCATCTTCTGAGATAGCTTTCCTTGTCTTCACAGCATTTTCCTAAGTTGGGATCCCTCTACCACATTGCCACCTAGGCCTGACCCTACACACCAAACATCAGAGAAAACATCATCAGAAGAGCATTTGCCACAGGCTGCTTCCTACCCTGCAAGGACAGGGTGCCTCCGCAAGAACGGCCTGCATTCCTCAGGTCATGGGCAGCCCTGCACAGCCAGAGCAGCCTTGGCCAGGAAGGGAGCCTCAGCTCCAGACGCTTGCCTCACCATGAGTCCCAACTCTGTTGGCATCCAGGAAATGGAGATGGGGGTTAAGCAGCCCCATCAGATGGTGAGCCAGGGCTTAGCATCTCTGAGGAAATCAGCTAACAAACTAAAGCCAAGGCATGAGCCAAAGATCTTCACCTCTACTACCCAGACCAGAGGGGCGAAGGGACTAGCAGACCCTAGCCACACACAAGCTGGGTGGCGAAAAGAAGGGAACCTTGGGACCCACAAGGCTGCTAAGGGAGCCAGTTGCAATTCCTTGTATCCTCATGGACCCAGGCAGACTGCTGGGCACGGAAAGGCAGTCAAGACTTTTTGGACAGAATACAAACCACCTTCTCCAAGCAGGGCATCAAAAAGGCATCAGAGGGTTCTGGCAACTAGGGTCAGAAATATTACCAAAAAGTCCTCTCACTTGCCTCTTGGCAGTCCTTTGAAGAGACAACAAAATACAAGGGACCCAGACACCATGGTCCCACTCACAGATTTCAGCCCAGTAATGGATCATTCAAGAGAAAAAGACAATGATTTATCTGACACAGATAGCAACTACTCATTGGATTCTCTCTCATGTGTCTATGCCAAAGCCCTGATAGAGCCACTGAAGCCAGAGGAGAGGAAATGGGATTTCCCAGAGCCAGAGAACTCTGAAAGTGATGACAGCCAACTATCTGAGGACTCACTGGCTGAGAAGAGGTACCAAAGCCCCAAAAACAGGCTAGGGGGCAATCGTCCCACCAACAACCGTGGCCAACCCAGGACCAGAACTAGAGCTTCTGTGAGGGGCTTCACTGCAGCCTCAGACAGTGACCTACTTGCTCAAACTCATAGGAGCTTCTCCTTGGATAGCCTGATTGATGCAGAGGAAGAACTGGGGGAAGATCAGCAAGAAGAACCTTTCCCTGGTTCAGCTGACGAGATACCCACAGAGACTTTTTGGCACCTGGAGGACTCTAGTCTGCCTGTAATGGACCAAGAGGCAATATGCAGGCTTGGTCCCATCAACTACAGAACAGCAGCTAGGCTGGATGCCGTCCTGCCAATGAGCAGTTCGTTTTACCTTGATCCTCAGTTCCAACCCCATTGTGAGCTCCAACCCCATTGTGAGCTCCAACCCCATTGTGAGCTCCAGCCCCATTGTGAGCAGGCTGAATCACAGGTAGAGCCAAGCTACTCTGAACAAGCCGACTCTCTCCAAGGCATGCAGCTTTCAAGAGAGAGCCCACTGATGTCCATGGATTCCTGGTTTTCCTGTGACTCTAAGATCAACCCCAGCAGCCCCCCAGGAATAGTGGGTTCTTTATGTCCAAGTCCTGATATGCAGGAATTTCACTCCTGTAAGGGGGAGAGGCCTGGATACTGGCCAAATACTGAGGAACTAAAGCCATCAGATGCAGAAACGGTTCTGCCATATAGCTCCAAACTGCACCAAGGCAGTACTGAGCTCCTCTGCAGTGCAAGAGATGAGCACACAGCCTCTGCTGCTGATACGTCTAGGCTGTCTCTCTGGGGAATTCAAAGGCTTATTCAACCAGGAGCTGATGGCACCTTTCAGGGCAGATGTATCCCTGACATGACCCAGCAGGGCAGCTCTGAAGCATCCCACAATTCTAGCGTATCAAACGTGCTGGCTGCCTCTGCCACCACCTTGACTCATGTAGGCAGCACCCATGAAAGGGATTGGTCTGCCCTTCAGCAGAAGTACCTCCTTGAACTCTCTTGTCCTGTTTTGGAGGCCATAGGAGCACCCAAGCCAGCTTACCCCTACCTTGAGGAAGACTCTGGTTCCCTGGCCCAAGCTTCTAGCAAAGGAGGAGATACTCTATTGCCAGTTGGCCCTAGGGTATCTAGCAATCTGAATCTCAACAACTTTCCAGTCCATCTGTCCAGAATCAGGCGTTTGAGGGCAGAGAAAGAACAGGACAGTTTAAATGCCAAATTAGAAGGTGTTTCAGATTTCTTTAGCACTAGTGAGAAAGAGGCGAGTTATGACGAAACTTATTCGGCAGACTTAGAATCATTGTCTGCTTCTCGATCTACAAATGCACAGGTCTTTGCAACAGAGAACGCGATACCAGATTCCATGACAGAAGCATGTGAAGTCAAGCAGAACAACTTGGAAGAATGCCTTCAGAGTTGCAGGAAACCTGGACTGATGACTTCCTCTGATGAGGATTTTTTCCAGAAGAACGCTTGTCACAGTAATGTCACTACAGCCACCAAAGCAGACCATTGGTCCCAAGGCTGGGCTCCTCTCAGGAAAAATAGTGCAGTCCAGCCAGGGCAATTAAGTCCCGACAGCCACTACCCACTAGAGGAAGAGAAGACAGATTGCCAGGAGAGCTCTAAGGAAGCAGTTAGAAGACACATAAATGTTTCCTTTGCCCTTCCTTCAGGTCCAGAGCTATACCTTCACTCTGCTCCCTGGAATCCATTGTCATCTTCCCTGCAGCCCCCACTCTTGGAAACATTCTATGTGACCAAAAGCAGGGATGCCCTGACAGAAACTGCCTTAGAGATTCCAGCTTGCAGAGAAGTAAGGGTACCCTCCCCACCCCCCAGGGAAGCCTGGGGCTTTGGTCACAACCACCAAGCTCTCCAAGGTGCTTATTTGAAGAATAATTTGCCAGTGCTGTTACAAAACCAGAATTCTAAGATTGCCTCATCTCAGCAGGTCACAGCTGAGATACCAGTTGATCTGAATACCAGGGAAGTCATCAGAGAATCAGGTAAATGCCCTGGAAATATTACAGAAGAAAGCCATGATTCAGTTTATTCTTCTGTTACTCAGAACAGACATTTTCTCCCCTCTACCAGCACAAAAGTATGTGAATTTGAAAACCAAGTTGTAATTTTAAATAAAAAACACAGTTTTCCAGCACTTGAGGGAGGAGAGGTCACTGCTCAGTCCTGTTGCGGTGCTTCCTCAGACAGCACTGAGTCTGGGAAGTCTCTCCTCTTTCGTGAATCTGAGGCACGAGAGGAAGAAGAGCTGGATCAGAATACGGTTCTGAGGCAGACCATCAATGTAAGCCTTGAGAAAGACATGCCAGGGGAAAGTGCTGTTTCTTTGAAATCCAGATCAGTAGATCGTAGAGTAAGCAGCCCAGTGATGGTGGCCCAGGGTGGTGGCCCAACCCCTAAGTGGGAAGGGAAAAATGAAACTGGGCTTCTTGAAAAAGGTCTTCGTCCCAAAGATAGCTCAGAAGAGTTTAAGCTTCCAGGTACAAAGCCTGCATATGAAAGGTTCCAGTTAGTTGCATGCCCTCAGGAAAGAAACCCCAGTGAATGCAAGTCACAAGAAATGTTAAATCCCAACAGAGAACCTTCTGGAAAGAAACAGAATAAAAGAGTTAATAATACTGATGAAATGGCTAGGCTAATTAGGAGTGTAATGCAGCTGGAAAATGGCATCTTAGAAATTGAATCTAAGCAGAATAAGCAGGTTCATGCTTCCCACACACCAGGAACCGATAAGGAGTTGGTGTTCCAGGACCAGAAGGAGCAGGAGAAGACTGACCATGCCTTTAGGCCAGACAGCTCTGGAAACCCTTTGCCCTCTAAGGATCAGCCATCTTCTCCAAGACAGACAGATGATACTGTCTTTAGGGATAGTGAAGCTGGAGCGATGGAGGTTAACAGCATTGGGAACCATCCCCAGGTCCAGAAAATCACCCCAAACCCCTTCAGGTCAAGGGAAGGTGTACGAGAGAGTGAACCTGTGAGAGAGCACACCCACCCAGCTGGATCGGACAGACCTGCCAGGGATATTTGTGATTCTTTAGGGAAACACACAACTTGCAGAGAGTTCACCAACACTTCTCTTCACCCACAGAGAATGAAAGCATTGGCTAGAGCTCTGCCATTGCAACCCAGGCTAGAGAGGTCTTCTAAGAATAATGGCCAGTTTGTAAAAGCATCAGCAAGTCTCAAAGGGCAGCCTTGGGGCTTAGGAAGTCTTGAGGAATTGGAGACTGTGAAAGGTTTTCAGGAAAGCCAAGTAGCTGAACACGTAAGTAGTTCCAACCAAGAAGAGCCAAAAGCTCAAGGTAAAGTTGAAGAAATGCCTATGCAAAGGGGAGGCAGCCTTCAGGAAGAAAATAAAGTGACTCAGAAATTTCCTAGTCTCAGCCAGCTTTGTAGGGACACGTTTTTCAGGCAGGAAACTGTCAGCCCATTACTAAGCCGGACAGAATTCTGTACAGCTCCTCTTCACCAAGACCTGAGTAATACCTTGCCCTTGAATTCTCCAAGGTGGCCAAGAAGGTGTCTTCATGTACCTGTTGCTCTAGGCATCTCTTCACTTGACTGTGTGCTGGATCTCACAATGTTGAAAATTCATAACAGTCCCTTGGTAACTGGAGTAGAGCATCAGGACCAGAGTACGGAGACCAGAAGCCACAGCCCCGAAGGAAATGTTAGAGGGCGTTCCTCTGAGGCACACACTGCCTGGTGTGGGTCTGTGCGATCCATGGCCATGGGATCTCATAGTCAATCTGGTGTACCAGAGAGCATTCCTCTGGGGACAGAGGACAGGATCTCAGCAAGCACCAGCCCCCAAGACCATGGAAAGGACCTCAGAATCACCTTGCTGGGTTTCAGTACCAGTGAAGATTTTGCTTCTGAAGCCGAGGTGGCTGTACAAAAAGAAATAAGAGTCAGTTCACTGAACAAGGTCTCTAGCCAGCCTGAAAAGAGGGTCAGCTTCTCCTTGGAAGAGGATAGTGACCAAGCCAGCAAGCCAAGGCAGAAGGCAGAGAAGGAGACTGAGGACGTCGGACTGACCAGCGGTGTTTCCTTAGCACCTGTTTCCCTGCCGAGGGTGCCCAGTCCAGAGCCTAGGCTGTTGGAGCCCTCTGACCATGCATCCATGTGCCTGGCCATCTTGGAGGAGATCAGACAGGCAAAGGCCCAGAGAAAGCAGCTTCATGACTTTGTGGCCAGGGGCACAGTCCTTTCTTACTGTGAAACTTTACTAGAACCCGAATGTTCTTCAAGGGTTGCTGGCAGGCCTCAGTGTAAACAAATAGACCAGTCATCATCAGACCAGACCAGGAATGAGGGTGAAGCACCGGGATTTCATGTGGCATCTCTATCTGCTGAAGCAGGGCAGATAGATCTGTTACCTGATGAGAGGAAAGTCCAGGCCACATCTCTGTCTGCAGACAGCTTTGAATCTCTGCCCAATACGGAAACTGACAGAGAGCCATGGGATCCTGTGCAGGCTTTCTCCCATGCTGCTCCTGCTCAAGACAGGAAACGTCGTACTGGAGAACTGAGGCAGTTCGCGGGAGCAAGTGAACCATTTATATGTCACTCTAGTTCTTCTGAAATCATAGAGAAAAAGAAAGATGCAACCAGAACACCTTCCTCAGCTGATCCTTTGGCCCCAGACAGTCCTCGTTCTTCAGCACCTGTGGAGGAGGTCAGGAGGGTAGTATCAAAGAAGGTAGTGGCTGCCTTACCTTCTCAGGCCCCTTATGATGATCCTAGAGTGACTCTGCATGAGCTAAGTCAGTCAGTTCCGCAGGAGACTGCAGAGGGCATACCCCCTGGCAGTCAGGACAGCAGCCCAGAGCATCAGGAACCCAGAACTCTAGACACCACATATGGAGAAGTTTCAGATAATTTGTTAGTGACTGCACAGGGAGAAAAAACAGCCCATTTTGAAAGTCAGTCTGTGACCTGTGATGTTCAGAATTCTACAAGTGCCTCAGGGCCTAAGCAAGACCATGTCCAATGCCCTGAGGCTTCTACTGGCTTTGAAGAAGGTAGGGCAAGTCCCAAACAAGATACCATTCTGCCTGGAGCTCTGACAAGGGTTGCACTGGAAGCTCCCACACAGCAGTGTGTGCAGTGTAAGGAGAGTGTTGGGTCTGGGTTGACAGAAGTCTGCAGGGCTGGCAGCAAACATTCCAGGCCAATTCCACTGCCAGATCAAAGACCAAGCGCAAATCCTGGGGGAATTGGGGAGGAAGCCCCATGTAGACACCCAAGGGAAGCTTTAGATGGCCCTGTCTTCTCAAGGAACCCTGAAGGCAGCAGGACTCTCAGCCCGTCTAGAGGGAAAGAGAGCAGAACTCTTCCTTGCCGACAGCCATGCAGTTCTCAACCTGTTGCTACTCATGCTTATTCCTCCCATTCCTCTACTTTACTGTGTTTTAGAGATGGTGACCTAGGGAAGGAGCCTTTCAAGGCTGCCCCACATACTATCCACCCACCCTGTGTAGTACCTTCCAGGGCCTATGAAATGGATGAGACAGGAGAGATCTCTAGGGGACCTGATGTGCACTTGACACATGGCCTTGAGCCCAAAGATGTTAACAGGGAATTTAGGCTAACAGAGAGCAGCACTTGTGAGCCTTCTACTGTGGCTGCTGTCCTATCTCGAGCTCAAGGCTGCAGATCCCCTTCTGCTCCTGACGTGAGGACAGGTTCCTTCAGCCACTCAGCTACTGATGGAAGCGTGGGGTTAATAGGGGTTCCTGAGAAAAAGGTTGCTGAGAAGCAAGCAAGCACAGAACTTGAGGCTGCCTCTTTCCCTGCAGGCATGTACTCTGAGCCCCTGAGGCAGTTTAGGGACAGCTCTGTAGGTGACCAGAATGCACAGGTGTGTCAAACCAATCCAGAACCACCTGCAACAACTCAGGGACCACACACCCTGGATTTAAGTGAAGGGTCTGCTGAGAGCAAGTTGGTGGTAGAGCCACAGCATGAATGTTTAGAAAATACCACTAGATGTTTTTTGGAAAAGCCACAATTTTCCACTGAGTTGAGGGATCACAATCGCTTGGATTCCCAAGCCAAGTTTGTAGCAAGGTTAAAACATACCTGCAGCCCCCAGGAAGACAGTCCCTGGCAGGAAGAAGAGCAGCACAGAGACCAGGCTTCAGGTGGTGGAGAAGGCTTCGCCCAGGGTGTGAATCCCCTTCCTGATGAAGATGGCTTAGATGGCTGTCAGATTTTAGATGCTGGGAGAGAGGAGGTGGCTGTGGCCAAGCCTCCTGTGTCCAAGATTTTATCACAGGGCTTCAAAGACCCAGCCACTGTGTCCTTGAGGCAAAATGAAACACCGCAGCCTGCTGCTCAGAGGAGTGGCCACCTCTACACTGGCAGAGAGCAGCCAGCACCCAACCACAGGGGCTCACTTCCTGTGACTACAATCTTCTCTGGCCCCAAACACTCCAGGTCCTCCCCCACACCACAGTTCTCAGTTGTCGGCTCTTCTCGTTCTCTTCAGGAGCTGAACTTGAGTGTGGAGCCTCCTTCCCCTACAGACGAAGATACACAGGGGCCTAACAGATTGTGGAACCCACATCTCAGGGGCTATTCCTCAGGAAAGTCAGTGGCAAGAACATCTCTGCAGGCTGAGGACAGCAATCAGAAAGCCTCATCTCGCTTGGATGATGGGACTACCGATCACAGGCACCTGAAGCCTGCCACCCCTCCTTATCCAATGCCTTCCACTCTCTCACACATGCCAACCCCTGATTTCACGACCAGCTGGATGTCTGGTACTTTGGAACAAGCCCAACAGGGAAAGCGAGAGAAACTGGGTGTCCAGGTTAGGCCAGAAAATTGGTGCTCTCAGATGGACAAAGGAATGCTGCACTTTGGCTCCAGTGACATCAGTCCCTATGCGCTGCCGTGGCGTCCGGAGGAGCCTGCACGTATCAGCTGGAAGCAGTATATGTCTGGCAGTGCAGTCGATGTTTCCTGCAGCCAGAAGCCCCAGGGGCTGACACTATCAAATGTGGCCCGGTGCTCCAGCATGGACAATGGCCTAGAAGACCAGAACTCCCCTTTCCACTCCCACCTCAGCACTTACGCCAATATTTGTGATCTGTCAACCACACACAGCAGCACTGAGAATGCCCAGGGTTCAAATGAGGCCTGGGAAGTATTCCGAGGGAGTTCTTCAATTGCCTTAGGAGACCCCCACATCCCGACGAGCCCTGAAGGAGTAGCCCCCACTTCGGGTCATGACAGAAGGCCTCAGTTCAGGGGCCCTTCTGGTGAAGCAGACTGTCTGAGGAGTAAGCCCCCCTTGGCCAAAGGAAGTGCTGCAGGTCCAGTGGATGAGATTATGCTGCTGTATCCATCAGAGGCAGGCTGCCCTGTGGGACAGACCAGGACGAACACATTCGAACAGGGCACACAGACCCTCGGCAGCAGGCGCCACTGGAGCAGCACTGACATCTCCTTTGCTCAGCCTGAAGCCAGTGCAGTATCAGCCTTTGATCTGGCCTCATGGACCAGCATGCACAATCTGTCTCTCCACCTCTCACAGCTCCTGCACAGTACCTCAGAGCTGCTTGGGAGTCTCTCCCAGCCAGATGTGGCCAGAAGGGAGCAGAACACCAAGAGGGACATCCCAGATAAAGCCCCACAGGCCCTGATGATGGATGGCTCTACTCAGACCACTGTGGATGAGGGCAGCCAGACTGACCTCACCTTACCCACCCTGTGCCTCCAGACTTCAGAGGCTGAACCTCAGGGAGCCAATGTGATCCTTGAAGGGCTAGGCTCAGATACCTCGACTGTGTCTCAAGAAGAGGGAGATGTGCCAGGGGTACCTCAGAAGAGAGAGGCAGAGGAAACAGCACAGAAAATGGCTCAGCTCCTCTATCTTCAGGAAGAAAGCACTCCCTACAAGCCCCAGAGCCCTTCAATACCCTCATCCCACTTGAGGTTTCAGAAAGCCCCCGTTGGGCAGCATCTTCCTTCTGTGAGCCCCTCAGTTTCTGATGCTTTCCTGCCTCCCAGCTCCCAGCCAGAGGAGTCATATTGCTTAGTTGTCAGCAGTCCCAGTCCCAGCTCCCCTCATTCCCCAGGGCTCTTTCCCAGTACTTCCGAGTATCCTGGGGACTCCAGGGTCCAGAAGAAGCTGGGCCCCACAAGTGCTTTGTTCGTGGACAGGGCCTCCTCCCCAATCCTCACTCTTAGTGCCAGCACCCAAGAGCCGGGTCTTTCCCCAGGCTCTTTGACCCTCTCAGCCCCTTCAACTCACCCTGTTGAAGGCCACCAGAAGCTTGACTCCAGCCCAGACCCTGTTGATGCCCCAAGGACTCCAATGGATAATTATTCCCAAACCACTGACGAGTTAGGTGGCTCCCAGAGAGGTAGAAGTTCCTTACAAAGGAGTAATGGGAGATCCTTCCTTGAGTTGCACTCCCCACACAGCCCACAGCAGAGTCCAAAACTCCAATTTAGTTTCTTAGGGCAGCACCCTCAGCAGCTTCAGCCCAGGACAACTATCGGGGTCCAAAGCAGACTGCTGCCACCACCACTGAGGCACAGGAGCCAAAGGCTGGGCAACAGCTTTGTGCCTGAGAAGGTGGCTTCCCCGGAGCATTGCCCACTGAGCGGTAGGGAGCCAAGTCAGTGGCAGAGCAGGACAGAAAATGGAGGTGAGAGTTCAGCATCTCCAGGGGAACCACAACGCACTCTGGACCGACCTTCTTCATGGGGAGGCCTCCAGCACCTCAGCCCCTGCCCTGTCTCTGAGTTGACTGATACTGCAGGGCTCCGAGGTTCTGCCTTGGGCCTCCCTCAGGCCTGCCAACCTGAGGAGTTACTGTGCTTCAGTTGCCAGATGTGCATGGCCCCTGAGCACCAGCACCACAGTCTGAGGGACCTCCCGGTGCATAACAAATTTAGTAACTGGTGTGGGGTTCAGAAGGGCTCACCTGGGGGGTTGGACATGACTGAGGAGGAGCTGGGGGCCAGCGGTGATCTCAGCTCTGAAAAGCAGGAACAGAGTCCCCCACAACCTCCTAATGACCACAGCCAGGATTCTGAGTGGTCCAAGAGGGAGCAGATCCCCCTGCAAGTTGGGGCCCAGAACCTCTCACTCAGCGTGGAACTCACAGAAGCGAAACTGCACCATGGCTTTGGGGAGGCCGATGCCCTGCTCCAGGTGCTGCAGAGTGGGACAGGGGAGGCGCTTGCTGCTGATGAACCTGTGACATCCACCTGGAAGGAGCTCTATGCACGGTAAGGACCCCCAGCCTGGAGTCGGGAGGGGAGGCCAGCTTCAGCGAATCGTGTTTTGCCTCAGGCAAAAAAAGGCCATTGAGACCCTCAGGAGAGAGCGGGCTGAGCGACTTGGGAACTTCTGCCGGACGCGAAGCCTTAGCCCTCAGAAACAACTGAGCCTCCTGCCCAACAAAGATCTCTTCATCTGGGATCTTGACTTGCCCAGCAGACGCCGAGAATACCTGCAGCAACTGAGGAAGGATGTTGTGGAGACCACCAGGTAGTGTGGACCGAGAACCCTGCTGGGAGCAGCCATGTTCTTTCCACCCCGTGATCTTCCTCAGGAGCCCAGAGTCAGTGTCAAGGTCAGCTCACACACCCTCTGACATAGAGTTGATGCTGCAAGACTACCAGCAGGCCCATGAGGAGGCCAAGGTGGAGATTGCCCGGGCCCGAGACCAACTGCGGGAGCGGACTGAACAAGAGAAGCTGAGAATCCACCAGAAGATCATTTCCCAGCTATTGAAGGTGTGGAGTGGGGCATGCCTCTGATTTCAGGAGAAGCTGGTTAATGGTGATTTGTCCTTCCCAGGAAGAGGATAAACTACATACCTTGGCCAATTCCAGCTCCCTGTGCACCAGCTCTAATGGAAGCCTCTCGTCTGGCATGACCTCTGGCTATAATAGCAGCCCAGCCTTGTCAGGCCAGCTCCAGTTCCCAGAGAATATGGTGAGTAGGCAGATGTTGGGAATGAGCCAGGGTGGCTCTGTCCTGAGTATCCTCTCTTCTGCAGGGGCATACAAACTTGCCTGATTCCAGGGATGTATGGATAGGGGATGAGCGAGGAGGCCATTCTGCAGTGAGGAAGAACTCTGCCTACAGTGAGTTGCGGGGAGTGTTGGGCATAGCCAGCGCTATCACAGGGCCTCCACCTATTTCTTGTAGGCCACAGAGCCTCCCTGGGCAGTTGCTGCTGTTCACCATCCAGTCTGTCCAGCTTGGGGACCTGCTTTTCCTCCTCCTACCAGGATTTGGCCAAGCATGTCGTGGACACTTCTATGGCTGATGTGAGTAACTGCTCCCACCCATCCCTACCATTTCCTAATTTGGGTGTGGCCATTGTGTCCCCAGGTAATGGCTGCTTGTTCGGATAATTTGCACAACCTCTTCAGCTGCCAGGCAACTGCTGGCTGGAAGTAAGTTTGTTTAGGGTCCTTTGTACAGTGTCTTCTATTTTCTGTGCTTGGTGTCTCCCCCCAGCTATCAGGGTGAGGAGCAGGCGGTGCAGCTTTACTACAAGGTGTTTTCTCCCACTCGGCATGGCTTCCTGGGGGCAGGTGTGGTGTCCCAGCCGCTGTCTCGTGTGTGGGCGGCTGTCAGTGACCCCACTGTGTGGCCCCTGTATTACAAGCCCATCCAGACAGCAAGGCTGCATCAGCGAGTGACCAACAGCATCAGCCTGGGTGAGCCCAGGGAAGGAAGGCTTCCATGGGGCCCTCCTGACCTTCCTTATCCCTGTCCCTCCAGTGTACTTGGTGTGCAACACCACCCTGTGCGCACTGAAGCAGCCACGGGATTTCTGTTGTGTCTGCGTGGAAGCCAAAGAGGTGCCTGCCTTGGTGGTAAAGATGTTGTGGGAAGAACTTGGGCTGAACAGGCAGGACTCCCATTTCCCTCTGTCCCCAGGGTCACCTGTCTGTCATGGCAGCCCAGTCTGTGTATGATACATCCATGCCAAGACCCAGCAGAAAAATGGTTCGCGGGGAGATCCTGCCCAGTGCCTGGATCTTGCAGCCCATCACTGTGGAAGGGAAGGAAGTCACCAGAGTCATCTACTTGGCCCAGGTGATAAATCCTTTGCAGCTGGCCTCACAGCATGCACCTTAAATTCTTCTCTCTCTGCTTTCAGGTGGAACTTGGTGCTCCAGGCTTCCCACCTCAGCTCCTGAGCTCTTTCATCAAACGGCAGCCACTGGTTATAGCCAGACTGGCTTCCTTCCTTGGTAGGTAGCATCTCACCGTCAAGATGGTGCTGCTGAGATGCAGGCCCAGGCTGCTCAAGAGAGACACTGTGGCAGCTCCTTGTTACTTTCCATACCACAGTGCAGGAAAAGCTGATGCTACCTGCTGTGGCCGATTGGGGCAGACAGCACTGGCCCAGGGATGCTAGCAAAGCCCAGTCAGTACTTGGTCACAGCTGGCACCAGTGCAGAGCAAACGGCCTGAGCTCCTGGCCCAGACTATCCAGAGTGAATGCAGCTCCGCTCACCTTTTGGATTTCTCACCTTTCTTTCCTGTTTCTGGGACTCTGCGGCAGACAGGACACTTAAGGACCAGGACTGGGCACAGCCAGCAGAGCCGGGGACTGCAGTGCTTTGGCAAGGTGCTTCCGCAGGCTGGTAGGGAAGCAGGCAGCCACTGGCCAAGACTCTGTTCTGAATCTACCTCCTCTAGCATTCAGCTCTACTGTGTGATGGGACGTTAAAAATACCAAAACAGAAAGAGGGTTTAAAAAACAGCTGCACAAACCAGAACACCGATTCAGAATCTTTTCTCCCTCTTGAGTTTTTGCAAAATACTTTATTATTGATTTTTGCTTTTTTTCTCCCTTTCCCTCCCAGGAGAAGACATTTGGGTCTTGGCCTGAGGCAGGGGTGTTGAGCGATGATGCTCTGATATGGAGCTGTCACTCTAGAGCTCGGTCAGATGGAAGACACTATAGAACCAGGTTGGACAGATTTGGGGTCAGGGTTGGAGGCTGAGTTCTTTTGAGGACTGGTTGGAGTGGCAGCCAGATGGTGGCTGCTGACAAGGCAAGAGGAATTTCAGAGATTAAACATTGTCCTTTGAGGAAGGGAGAGGAGGTGAATGAACTCCCAGAGGAGGTGAGTGGCTTGTTGGGAGGAAGCTCAGTTCCAGAACTTACCTCAGTGCACTTGGGAGGGGTGGAGTCCTGAGCATTCCATGATTTCTGCCCTGGCCCCACCTATCCTAGGATGGGGTGGGATGGAGAGTGGGTTCAGTTTTCTTGTACTTTAGCCTGGCTGAACATGAACTTTGTGTTTACCTGGAAGTGGTAGGGGTGGGAGAGATTCTCATCTTTAGTTCTGGTGCCCAAAATCTTTGGTAGATGGAGGGAACTGGGGATTCAGAAGATGTGGTAAAGGTCTATTTCTGTAGTGTGGCAGAGATGTGTTTTTCTAAAGTGTTTGCAGGGCATTTTTCCCTCTTACCTCAGATTAAGTTATTTATATATTGTTGATTGAAGGTTTTTTAAAATTGCTTTTAAACTTCTATTTCTCGGGTAAATTTTTTGGTGACATGATATATTTAACACCCTATTTATATACTCCTACCTCTTTTCATATAAATCTCTTACTAAGACTACTGACCAAAAAAGAACATTTTAAAATTAAAAGTCCTCTGTGTACTTTATCTAGTGAAGAGTAGATGAAATCCTGCACCGG